ACTTATGGGTCTCTCATGTAAGCGTCTTTGTGACATGAGTCAATCATGGATTTTACTGAAATACATTATTTGATGGGTAATTCAACTGTGCTGAATATTAGTACTATACTAATAATTATTATTTATTGGCTTCTTATTATGCTCCAAGTACAAAGCTTGTCATTTTTAACCAGCGTGTCATTTGAATTCCTATAGCAACGTGACATTTTTCACAAACCTAGTGTAAAAAAGCTTATTATTTTTACCCAGCATGTCATTTGAATTCCTATAACAATGTTATCAGGTAGACATTATCCCTAATTTCCAGACATGTCATTTGAATTCCTATAACAATGTTATCAGGTAGACATTATCCCTAATTTCCAGACAAAGACATAGATTCAAAGTATTAAGATTTCCCAAGATTGTAGACTAAAGGAAAGTACTGAAACTAGCTCTTTCTGCATTCAAAGTGCTCTCTGCTGCTACGTTACACTGGCACTGCATGAACTAGTAGCCCCAGATAAATTCTAAAATCACCCAGGACACACCATCGCTGGAAATGGGAGCCATATGTGATTCACCCCAAAATTCTTAGATCCATTGCCAGATAAAACAGTGAAAATCAAAAGAGAATATATCTGATTCGTAAAAGACACCATATAGAAACAGTCTGCTAATGAAATTAGCAAACAAACATTGGAATCAAATATTTTGGCCCATAATTCTGGCACATTTTTTACAAATGTAGTGTGACTTACTCTCTTTGAATTTCAGTTTCTGTCTCTGAAGAGTGGGTACAATATCTCTCCTCTGATGCTCATGAAAAATAGTTTTCCCTTTCATAAATTACTTAGCGAAATATCCTGAAACACCTTCAGAATCACCACTTTCTCCACCTGCAATACACATAACTCAAGAATTTGCGTCAGCGAACTTCCCAATATGAAGCAAAGCCTCTCCTTCCTCCTACCAATGATTGAGTCATTCTTCTATTAGATAACAGTAGCTATTTAAATACTTCTGCAGAAGCTCACATATTTTTAGTTTGTTGAAGTTCGTGACTGCTTCACTCTCTCATTCTTAGCTTGAATTTGGAAATGACTTTTGATGACCTAAAGATCCAGACTGTGAAGGACCAGCCTGATGAGAAGTCAAATGGAAAAAAAGCTAAAGGTACTAGGGATGGGAAAATGTGTACAGGGAAATACAATAATCATGAGATTGATTTTTCTTTCAGAATCTTGGTTAGATCGGTACCTACTGCAAAGAATCGGATTGGTTTATGATTGGAAAATCACTAGTAGGGGCAGCAGTTGGATTAATGGTCTCTGCCTACCAAGGACACAGGACAAAGAGAATCTATAGAAAAAGGGAACACATACCTTCCTTCACAGGGTCCTGTGATTTTCTTTTTCCTCTAAAAATTTAGTTTTTCATTATTTAAGAGTGATGAGGCCAGGCGCGGTGGCTCACGCCTGTAATCCCAGCACTTTGGGAGGCTGAGGTGGGCGGATCATGAGGTCAGGAGTTCGAGACCAGCACGGTGAAACCTCATCTGTACTAAAAATACAAAATTTAACCTGCTGTGGTGGTGCGCGGCTGCAATCCCAGCTGCTCAGGAGGCTGAGGCAGGAGAATCACTCGAACCCAGGAGGCGGAGGTTGCAGTGACCTGAGATGGCGCCATGGCACTCCAGCCTGGGCGAAGAGCAAGCTCCCCCTCAAAAAAAAAAAAAAAAAAAAGAGCACGATGAGGGTATCTGATGCCCTACAATGTGGAATGAACAGTGACCACAGAGTTGAAAGATTTACATAGAGGTATTTGCCCCTGAGGCTAGAATTAGGCAATTATTTGCAAGAGACACAGCTATCTTCTACAACTTCTCTGCTAGCTTGCCACACACACTCTAGAAGCCAGTAAGTATTGAATCAGAAGATGAACCATATTTTGTCTTTCTGATTCTATCCTCTGTCACTCTAGGTCTTCAGTTTCTTTACTCTCCATGGTGGTGCCTGGCTGCTGCGACTCTAGGGGTCCTTTGCCTGGGATTAGTAGTGACCATTATGGTGCTGGGCATGCAATGTAAGTGCTAAAATACGGAACTGATGTTTATTAGAACTAGAGTCTTAATGCAACTGTGATTCAGTATCCCAGGTGTCTGACCTCCTAACACAAGAGCAAGCAAACCTAACTCACCAGAAAAAGAAACTGGAGGGACAGATCTCAGCCCGGCAACAAGCAGAAGAAGCTTCACAGGAGTCAGAAAACGAACTCAAGGAAATGATAGAAACCCTTGCTCGGAAGCTGAATGAGAAATCCAAAGAGCAAATGGAACTTCACCACCAGAATCTGAATCTCCAAGAAACACTGAAGAGAGTAGCAAATTGTTCAGGTATTGGGAGAAGGGTGGGTAAGGAGACATAGAACTGACTGATGAGATATACTATCCTTCCCAGCTCCTTGTCCGCAAGACTGGATCTGGCATGGAGAAAACTGTTACCTATTTTCCTCGGGCTCATTTAACTGGGAAAAGAGCCAAGAGAAGTGCTTGTCTTTGGATGCCAAGTTGCTGAAAATTAATAGCACAGCTGATCTGGTGAGTGTTCATGGATATTTGTTGGGGTGGAGTTCCACAAACTCAGAAACATTACTCCCCACAGGACTTCATCCAGCAAGCAATTTCCTATTCCAGTTTTCCATTCTGGATGGGGCTGTCTCGGAGGAACCCCAGCTACCCATGGCTCTGGGAGGACGGTTCTCCTTTGATGCCCCACTTGTAAGTTTCCCATTCTTTTTGATGCCTCTCTCTGTTGGTTTGTTTTGTTTTTTCCTACCTGCAGATTTAGAGTCCGAGGCGCTGTCTCCCAGACATACCCTTCAGGTACCTGTGCATATATACAACGAGGAGCTGTTTATGCGGAAAACTGCATTTTAGCTGCCTTCAGTATATGTCAGAAGAAGGCAAACCTAAGAGCACAGTGAATTTGAAGGCTCTGGAAGAAAAGAAAAAAGTCTTTGAGTTTTATTCTGGAATTTAAGCTATTCTTTGTCACTTGGGTGCCAAACATGAGAGCCCAGAAAACTGTCATTTAGCTGGCTGCAGAACTCCTTTGCAGAAACTGGGGTTCCAGGAGCCTGGCACCTTTATGTCAACATTTTTGATTCTAGCTACCTGTATTATTTCACCTAGCTTGTCCCAAGCTTCCCTGCCAGCCTGAAGTCCATTTTCCCCTTTTTATTTTAAAATTTGACTCCTCTTCAAGCTTGAAAACCCTCTGAACTCAGTCTTCTTTACCTCATTATCACCTTCCCCTCACACTCCTAAAATTGCATGAAAGACAGAACATGGAGAACTTGCTCAAGTGCAGGCAGAGAGCAAAAAGGGGAAATATGTCTGGGAAAAAGTGCACGTGAAGAAACAAAGAAGGACAGAGGCCATTCCGAAATCAAGAAACTCATGTTCTTAACTTTAAAAAAGGTATCAATCCTTGGTTTTTAAACTGTGGTCCATCTCCAGACTCTACCACTTACGGACAGACAGACAGACAGACACACACACACACACACACACACATTTTGGGACAAGTGGGGAGCCCAAGAAAGTAATTAGTAAGTGAGTGGTCTTTTCTGTAAGCTAATCCACAACCTGTTACCACTTCCTGAATCAGTTATTATTTCTTCATTTTTTTTTCTACCAGAGGACAGATTAATAGATTTAACCCTTCACAACAGTTCTTGTTAGAATCATGGGATGTGTGGCCCAGAGGTAAGAATAGAATTTCTTTCCCTAAAGAACATACCTTTTGTAGATGAACTCTTCTCAACTCTGTTTTGCTATGCTATAATTCCGAAACATACAAGACAAAAAAAATGAAGACACTCAATCTAGAACAAACTAAGCCAGGTATGCAAATATCGCTGAATAGAAACAGATGGAATTAGAAATATATCTTCTATTTTTAGGCTTCTATTTCCTTTCCACCCACTCTTCACAGGCTATTCTACTTTAAAGGAAGCCTTTTTATTTTGCTGCACACAATCTAGCAGGAATCTTTTTTTTTTTTTAAGAGCTGTGTCATCCTTATGTAGGCAAGAGATGTTTGCTTTTGTTAAAAGCTTTATTGAGATATAATTAACATAAAATAAACTGAACATATTTAAAGTGTACTATTTGATAAGTTTTCACACCTTGTGGAGAACATGCATACTACAATTAAGAGAGTGAACATATCCATCATCCCTCAAAGTGTCACAATGCTCCTCCTGATGACTCCTCCCCAGAAAACCACCAATCGGCTTTCATTTTGCATTTTGTAGTTTTATGTGAATGGAATCATATAGTATGTCTTTTTTTTTTGTCTGGCTTCTTTCACTTTGCATAATTATTTTGAGATTCATATGTCTCCATCTTGATGCTCGTATGAATTCATTCTTTTAAATGTTGAATATTCCCTTGTATGGATATACCACAATTCATTTACCCATTTACTTGTTGATGACATTTGGGTTGTTTTAGTTTTGGGATATTACAAATAAAGCTGCTGTGAACATTTGTGTACAAGTCTGTATGAACATAGGATTTCTTTTCTCTTG